CAACCCCGTCTCTACTAAAAATTAGCCGGATGTGGTGGTTCACACCTGTAGTCACAGCTACTCGGGAGGCTGAGGCAGAAGAATCACTTGAACCCAGGAGGTGGAGGTTGCAGTGAGCTGAGGTCATGCCACTGCACTCTAGCCTGGGCAACACAGCGAGATTCCGTCTCAAAGAAACAAAACAAAACAAAACAAAAAACGAGTGGGTTGAACTACGTTGTCACACCAGGACTGATCGCTCCTAAGGTCCCTATCCCCAGGCACCCAGAGCAGCCCTGGGGTGCCTCTGAGGGCCTCTGCACAAAGCCGGCCTCTGGGATGGGCCAGAAGGAGCTGGCCAGGGAGGCAGGCCTGGCTCTAGGCCAGGCTGTGTCTGCAAACACTGACCTTGGCTGCCGCAGGGATTTTCCATGACACCAGCACCCTCCCTCTGAGCTCCCTGCATCACACATGGGCCTGAGGAGGGTGGGGGATGGGGGCTTTGGGGGTTTGTCCTACATCAGAGGCCCCAAGATCAGTACTAGGGCCACCTGTGGATGGGAGGCAGCTCAAGGCAAGAGAGGAGACAGCAGTGGGCCCAAGAGTGGGGAGTCCAGGAGGAAGCATGGGGCAGGGAGAGAAGCTGCTGGGGGTAGTGGGGGGAAGAGCTGGGAGAGGAGATGGGACAATGGGAAGAGAGGCCTCGGGAAGGGGCAGGGCAGAAGAAGCGGATAGGTGCTGTGCTTCAGAGCTGTCCTTCCCAGGAGCTCTGGCCTGAAGAGGGACAAACTCCAGATCCCATTCTGTACATTGGTCCCACCCCTACCCCAGCTCCATGAGACCCGGTGGTTCCCAGGCCTAGCTAGGGGCTTGCCCAGGCCCAGTGCAGGGGGGATTCCTTCTGAACCTTGAAGCTGACCTCATTTTGAAGGGGCCAGAGGCCACAGTGAAGGCAGGAGCTATGAGTCACCCGAGGCCCTCCTGCCAAGGGCCACCTCCCGTCCCCATCCTGGATGTCTAAGGGGTGGTTTCTCATCACCATCCCAGACCTCAGAGTCCTTCAGAACTGGAGCCTCTGGGTTCTGCAGCCCTCCCACCCCAGGCCTGTGCTGGACACTGAGGGGACAAGCCAGCCCTGCAGGACTCCTCTGTGGACATGAGTGCCCAAATACAGGGTGGGGGCCTGAGAGGGGCAGAGGGAGGAGAGGCCTCTTCAGTGCCCAGAGAAGGTTCCCAGAAGGTTCTCGGGAAAGGCAGTGTCTGAGCTGCATCTCACAGGAGGAGGGAGAGCACCTGCGCCCTCCTCCCGTCTCCACCAAGCTGCAGCCCCTCCCTCCTCTCCTCCCCCAAGACCTGGGCACAGAAGCTAGGCTCCTTCCGCCTCATCTCCTTTAACATGCCAATTAGGCTCCCTCAGAGCCTGCAGTCCCACTTCCTGGTTCCACACTGCTGCCATCCCCACAACTGAGGGGCGGCTCCATGTCTGTGCCTCAGGCGCCTGAGCTGGTTCCTCGTGGGCCCTCCCCTGGGTGCCCTCTGAGCCCAGCTGCCCTCTGCCATCCAGCAGGGGAGCCCAGCCTTCCTCTGAGGGCCCTCCCTGTGTCTTGCAGCCCCCAGAGCTGCCTCTGTCTCCCCCAAGCCCGCACTCCTCTCTGGCTGCCACACCAGGCCCAAGCCACACTGAGGTCACTTCGGCATCAGCCCAGAGTTCACGGCCTTTGGGCACCTCAGGCCACAGGTCCCTCATCCACCTTCCCTCAGGACAAACATTAGCCCAGCCATTGCCTATTTACATTAGATAACTAGGTCAGCCTGGAGACAGGCACAGCTGGCATTGCCAAGGGCTGTGGTTTCTAATCTACAGAAGGGCTGGGCCACCCAGAGAAGGAGATCAAAGAATCATATCGTCAGAGACCTGGGGGAAGGACCTCAGAGGTTCTTGATACTGCACAGGAGCGTTTCCCAAACTGTGCTCCCAGAAACACTTGCTCGGTAATGTGCACTATGAGAAAAGTGCTCCACGGTCAAGGAAGTGGGAAGACAGGCACCTTTTCCTGGCCTTGATCGACCTTGCACATGAACACATACATAGCCCTGAGAAAGCCTAGGCTCAAATCAAATGATGGTGAATCCTGTTAAATTCAGCATTTCCCCAATTTAATTGAGCCAAGCAACTCTTTTCTCATCCAACAGTTGTTAACATTCCATGGAACTGGTATTTCAGAAAAATAACTTGAGTAAACACTGATCATAGAATGTTGGCACTGAAAGGAACTTTAAAGATCATCAAATCTTGGTGCTCCCCAAAATATTCATATTAATAATTCATATTTATTGATCTCAATGTCCTAAGCATGTTAAGTCTATGAACTCAATCAAGTCCCCACACCAAGTCTATGAAGTGAGTACTTCATTATTCCCATTTTACAGACGAGAAAACTGAGGCACAGTGGATTAAGCAGTGTGGCCAAAGATAAAGTTGTTTGGCTTCAGAGCCTGTGATCTTCTCTACTCCACTAAACTGCAGAGATCCTCTCCCTGTGTTCAGTATTTCAAACATACAACAATAACTTAACTCCATCTCAAAGAGTCAATTATCTCAGGCTAATCAGACTTTCTGACTGGCAGATGTGTGCTTAATTAATTTTGATGGGGAAAGAAATTAATTATGGTTCTAACAATGATTTATTCAGTGCCTGCTCTAAAGAGTATCCACACTGCACTGATCACCACATCGAACTTCATAAATAAAATCTTCCAAAATTTTGCCTCTGTGAATGGGTGAGTGAACAGAGAAAATAATAAAAGGCAGTGGGAAAAGCTGGGAACCTCATCTCTTGCCCTATCTTCCATGTCACAGATGAGGAAACCTGAGGCCCAGAAGGAACTTGCCAAGACACAAAGCTGTCTTTGATCAGGGTCAGGTCAGACCCCAGATCTCCTGCCTCCTAGCCCCATGCTCTTTCCTCTGCCCAAGGCTGTGGCCAGCATCCTGGCCTTGTGGCCAGCTAGGCCAAGGGTAGGAGGTCAAGCAAGCAGACTAGCAGGCATAGGAGGCCAGTGGGAAACAAGCAGCCAAGCCCAGTCCAGCCAAGGCCATGACCAAGGGCTCAGAGTGGCTAGTTGTGCTTTGAATAGAAGGAAATAAGCCACAGGGAGAGAAAGACCAGTAAAAGGGAGGACCAGACCCAATCCCACTCCCACACCACCATCCCCACCCCGCATCTCCCTGGAAGACAGCTTCAGCCAGTTTCTGACCTCCTTGGTGATTCTGGGAGGAAAACAGAGGAACTGAGGTGGCCCAGGGTTTGCCTCTGATCTCTTGGTTTTCCTGCTGCCCTAAAATATTTACACTAACAATTAATTTTTATGTCCAGCCACCTGGCTTCCTTAGGTGGATTCTGTGCCTCCAGCCAGGGTCCCAGGCCACCTCTTAGCTGAGTTGCTCCCAAGTAGGAGCTGCTGGGCCATGATTGAATGAAGAGGCCCTGGTCATACCTGAGCTGGAGGGCAGTGGACAGAGCATTGGTTTTAGAACCAAGTATCCTGGGTTATAATCCTGGTTCTGGCATTCACAAGCTGTGTGACCTTGAACAGATTGCTTTCCCTCTCTGGGCCTCCATTTCCTCATCTGTACGATGTAAAGACTGAACCAAATGATGGCTAAGGGTATTTCTGGATCTGAGAACCTTAAAACCTATGTTGGATTCAGGGAGAGGAGGCTGGGAGAGGAGGCGGTATGGATAGTCCTGGTAGTTTTCTGAGAGGCAGTGGCCAGAGTCTCCCGGTCAGAACATCTGCTCTGGTTGATCAGCCCAGCAGGTACTGCGAGAGAGGGTCCTCAGAGAGTCAGCCACACAGAAGGACAGATGCAGCCCCTCACCCAGAGACTCGAAGGCCTGGACAGAGGAGAGAAGATAGAGAACACCTTTTGCCCCCTGCCTCATAAAGCCAAGCGCGACATGGGCAAGGACCAGGCAGGCAGCGGGCCTGCTGGCAGGCAGACGGGTCTTGCCAAACTCCCACTTACTTCCCAGAAGCTCCAGGGCCCCCTGGGAGTGGCTCCACCCAGCTGGCACCCCTCCAAGTTGGGCGCCCACGTCAGCAGGTCCTCACACTCCCTTGCCCTTTCACCCAGTGACAATGGGACAGGCAATGGGGTGGGGGGCACCCTAAGCCGGATACTTGGAGAAGCGTCTGACTGCCTGAGCATGGCCCTCCTGTTACCACCTCTGCTGCAACTGGCTCAGAGCAACGCCTGAGGCTGATGCCCAAGTGAAATGCTCTCCTCCCAAGGCCTCCCGGCCTGGTCGCCCTTCCTGGGTGATGCATTGGCTCCCACGTACCGGAATGAATGCTGAGTCAGAAAGGCCCAGTGGCCTTGGCCAACACCCAAGGCCTCTCTGGACTTCATGACACCAACTGTAATATGAAGATAATCATAATAGTGACCTTGTAAGAAGTTTTTGAGGATTAAGTTAAAAATACATCTGAAGGGTAAGAACTTATTATTCTTAAGCCTCAGCCTGTGCTTTTTCTCCTCTTTCCCACTTTCCCCCAGGCTACGGGCACGCGGCACCCAGCACGGATGGCGGCAAGGTGTTCTGCATGTTCTACGCGCTGCTGGGCATCCCGCTCACGCTCGTCATGTTCCAGAGCCTGGGCGAGCGCATCAACACCTTGGTGAGGTACCTGCTGCACCGCGCCAAGAAGGGGCTGGGCATGCGGCGCGCCGACGTGTCCATGGCCAACATGGTGCTCATCGGCTTCTTCTCGTGCATCAGCACGCTGTGCATCGGCGCCGCCGCCTTCTCCCACTACGAGCACTGGACCTTCTTCCAGGCCTACTACTACTGCTTCATCACCCTCACCACCATCGGCTTCGGCGACTACGTGGCGCTGCAGAAGGACCAGGCCCTGCAGACGCAGCCGCAGTACGTGGCCTTCAGCTTCGTCTACATCCTTACGGGCCTCACGGTCATCGGCGCCTTCCTCAACCTCGTGGTGCTGCGCTTCATGACCATGAACGCCGAGGACGAGAAGCGCGACGCCGAGCACCGCGCGCTGCTCACGCGCAACGGGCAGGCGGGCGGCGGCGGAGGGGGTGGCAGCGCGCACACTACGGACACCGCCTCATCCACGGCGGCAGCGGGCGGCGGCGGCTTCCGCAACGTCTACGCGGAGGTGCTGCACTTCCAGTCCATGTGCTCGTGCCTGTGGTACAAGAGCCGCGAGAAGCTGCAGTACTCCATCCCCATGATCATCCCGCGGGACCTCTCCACGTCCGACACGTGCGTGGAGCAGAGCCACTCGTCGCCGGGAGGGGGCGGCCGCTACAGCGACACGCCCTCGCGACGCTGCCTGTGCAGCGGGGCGCCACGCTCCGCCATCAGCTCGGTGTCCACGGGTCTGCACAGCCTGTCCACCTTCCGCGGCCTCATGAAGCGCAGGAGCTCCGTGTGACTGCCCCGAGGGGCCTGGAGCACCTGGGGGCGCGGGCGGGGGACCCCTGCTGGGAGGCCAGGAGACTGCCCCTGCTGCCTTCTGCCCAGTGGGACCCCGCACAACATCCCTCACCACTCTCCCCCAGCACCCCCATCTCCGACTGTGCCTGCTTGCACCAGCCGGCAGGAGGCCGGGCTCTGAGGACCCCTGGGGCCCCCATCGGAGCCCTGCAAATTCCGAGAAATGTGAAACTTGGTGGGGTCAGGGAGGAAAGGCAGAAGCTGGGAGCCTCCCTTCCCTTTGAAAATCTAAGAAGCTCCCAGTCCTCAGAGACCCTGCTGGTACCCAGACCCCCACCTTCGGAGGGGACTTCATGTTCCGTGTACGTTTGCATCTCTATTTATACCTCTGTCCTGCTAGGTCTCCCACCTTCCCTTGGTTCCAAAAGCCAGGGTGTCTATGTCCAAGTCACCCCTACTCAGCCCCACTCCCCTTCCTCATCCCCAGCTGTGTCTCCCAACCTCCCTTCGTGTTGTTTTGCATGGCTTTGCAGTTATGGAGAAAGTGGAAACCCAGCAGTCCCTAAAGCTGGTCCCCAGAAAGCAGGACAGAAAGAAGGAGGGACAGGCAGGCAGCAGGAGGGGCGAGCTGGGAGGCAGGAGGCAGCGGCCTGTCAGTCTGCAGAATGGTCGCACTGGAGGTTCAAGCTAACTGGCCTCCAGCCACATTCTCATAGCAGGTAGGACTTCAGCCTTCCAGACACTGCCCTTAGAATCTGGAACAGAAGACTTCAGACTCACCATAATTGCTGATAATTACCCACTCTTAAATTTGTCGAGTGATTTTTAGCCTCTGAAAACTCTATGCTGGCCACTGATTCCTTTGAGTCTCACAAAACCCTACTTAGGTCATCAGGGCAGGAGTTCTCACTCCCATTTTACAGATGAGAATACTGAGGCCTGGACAGGTGAAGTGACCAGAGAGCAAAAGGCAAAGGGGTGGGGGCTGGGTGCAGTGGCTCACACCTGTATTCCCAACACTTTTGGAGGCTGAGGTTGGAGGATTGCTTGAGCCCAGGAATTTGAGACCAGCCTAGGTGACATAGTGAGACCCCATCTCTACAAAAAATAAAAAATTAACCAGGTGTGGTGGCACGTGCCTGGGAGTCCCAGCGACTTGGGAGGCTGAGGTGGGAGGATTGTTTGAGCCTGGGAGGTCGAGGCTGTAGTGAGCCCTGATTGCACCACTGTACTCCAGCCTGGGTGACAGGGCAAGACCCTGTCTCAAAAAAAAAAAAAAAAATGGCAAAGGGAGACAAGAGCCCAGCCTGCTTGTTGCTAGCCAAAGTGTTCTTTCCTTCCAGCTTGGCCTGCTCTTAAAAGCAAAGCTCCTGCAGTGTACATCCTGGCATTGTGTGGCTACCTGGGTTTTAAACCAGAATCAGAAGTCCCGGATCAGAGGGCACTGCTGAGGTTCAGCCTCTTCTCTTCTTGGCCAGGAGGCAGCAGCTCTGAATGGGCCCCTGAGGCTGCACAGGGGCCTTTGTCACTGGGGCGCATGCTTACAAACAGTGCAGTTCTTGGGACCGAGGTAAGCAGGGCTGGGTCTCATGGCAGAAAGGCCAGGATCTGGGGCTCTAGGAATTTGGGAATTGGGCAGAGTGGCCAAGAAAGCTGGCAGGCATATCCTATGGGACATCACACCTGGCACCATTGTCATTGTTGGTGCCTGTGTCCCAAGTAGCTAGTGATAAGCTGAGGCTGCAGCAAGAAACACCCTTCCCAGGTGGGGGAGTTTGGACCAGAGGTGCCCTCTGCCCACCACACCTGCAACCCAGAAGCCCAGATGGAACGCAGCTGACGAAGGTGATGCTTGAGGCTCACTTTTGGGGCCCCACAGCTGGAGCCGGTATAATGACTGGGACAACATCAAGGGGTGGATGAGGGGCCTCTCCTCCCGCAACACTGCCTTCCCATGCTGTTCCCCTGCCAGCTCCTTAACACTGCCGACCAAGGCCAGCCCTGGCATTCAGGGAAATTGGAGGGCAGCACCCGTAGGGTGGCCAGCCTCAGGCCCCACCCCAGCTGTGTCCTCTAGTCTCTGGGGACCCCTGGGGGGAAGAAGTCTACCCTGCTTGTGAGTCCCGTCTCAGTGTGGAGGAACTGGCTGCACGTGGGACCTGAAGGTGCCCTCTGTGTTTATGTTGGGGGTGGGGGGGCAGTGCTGGCTGCCTCTGTCCTGTGTGTGACCCTGCCCTCGAAGGGTCCTGTCCTGTCAGTCCCGAGGGAGCCACAACCAAAGCTGCGGAGAGAAGGTGGGGAAGGGTGCAGAATGGCCGTGGGGCACAGCGTGGCAGACTGTTCAGTCTCTGCTGGGTCTTTCCTAGGGACCTGGAAGGCCAGTGTTGCTTCCCCCTCACTCCCTTTCACTGCAGGCAGCCTCTCTGCTTCCCCAATGCCTTATGCCTGGGCACACTGCCACAGAATATGCAATATGTGTGGGTGACCATGCCCTCACGACCACACCCCCACCCCGGGCAGCCCCCGGACTCCAAAGGTCGTGGCTGCCACAGCCTCCCTCAGCTCTTCCTGCCTATCTGTCTTCACACTGAGAATGGCGCCCAATAAATGCTATCCACGGAGACCAGGCTCAGGCTCCAGCTGCCTCTGTCATCGTATGCCCTTGCTGCTGCCAGGGAGGGGCCATCTCCCACCCCCTCCCCTGCCGGGGTCTACAAACATATCTAGCTGCTGGGTGCCGTGGCTCACACCTATAGTCACAGCACTAGGCGGGCAGATCACCTGAGGTCAGAAGTTCAAGACCAGCCTGGCCAACATGGTAAAACCCCGTCTCTACTAAAAATACAAAAATTAGCTGAGCGTGGTGGCGCATGTCTGTAGTCCCAGCTACTCGGCTACTCAGGAGGCTGACGCACGAGAATCGCTTGAACCCGGGAGGCGGAGGTTGCAGTGAGCTGAGATCGTGCCACTGCACTCCAGCCTGAGCGACAGAGTGAGACCCTGTCTAAAAAAAAACAATAATAATAAAATAAAATAACATACCTAGCTGACTCGCCATGGGCTCGCTGGCCTGTGGGCGACACTGGCTTCCCTTTTGGGATTTCCCAGAAGATCCAGATTTTCTTAAGTCCCCTTGGAACAGACTAAGAAAGGATCACCTTAGAAATCACCTGGTCCTATTGTCCCCCCCGTACATGAGTAACTGAGGCCCACAGAGAGCAAATCGCCTGCCTGAGTCACACAGCAGTGAGTGGCAGACCTAGGCTAGGAACTAGGACTGGGGATTGCTATTCCAGTGCTCCCCATCCTCACACAGACTGCACAGTCCGCCTGGACACACCCCAGCTGACAGTGGTACCTCCCAGTCAGCCAGGAGAATGGATTCCTTCTCCTGCAGTAGGGGCCCCCTGGCTGAGTGGCCTGATTGACTAAAACATATGTCTTTGAAGGAGAGTGCATCACAAGCACCTTTCTTTGGGGTAGATTTTTCTCTGGGTCTAGAGGGACAGCTCAGGCTTGGGACTGGGCCTCAGAACCTACGACAGACCGTGAGAGCAGACCCACCTTATCCATCTGGTGCCAGCTCCCCAGGTCAGCTACAGCGACCCCCGGACTTCATAGAGTACAATCCACAGTAATAGCACACAGCTCTGTACCTATCTAGCTCCATGCCTATCTATCTGCCTACCTTTCACAAAATAATTCTTAGCAACCCTGCTACAGCCAATGATTCTAATACGTTCTGTTCTATTGCATGTTATAAAATGCTGGTCACGATCCACTAAATTGATGTCTCTACCTGCTAATGGTTTAATACCTGCAGATTGAAATATACTGGAGAAATAAAGAGAGTGGGAGTAGGGACACTTTCTCCCAGTGCCCACACCGCCCCTCGTTACCCGCATAGGTCAACTGAAAGATACAGAGAGGGAAGCTTTGATGGGGGGTTCAGAGTTCAAAGGAAGAAATGATGGCACCTGCACTCCCTGCCCCCAGAGGCAGGACACAGCCAGCCCTCCTGTGACAGCACTCCTGGCAGCTCCTTGTTGGCCTGCAGCCCTCAGGGGGCTTAGTTGCCATTGACTCACCCACTCCTAAGGCCACCACATCAAAATCTGAGGCTTACTGCCCTGTCCCACCTGCCTCTGTCTTTCTTAAAACAGCTAAATGCAACAATAGCAGAAATTAGCTTGTTTTTGAGGTTGGCAATGACCAGTTCAAGGTGACTCTTATTTTCTTAAGCAGTGCTTGCAGGACATAAATGTGATGACACTTGCCCTCCTTTCTTTATCGCCTGGGACAGACTTTACAAACAGACCTGGGAGAAGTCCCCTAAGGGGCTGCATTTATCCCCATCTCCCTAGGGGTGATCAGCATTGTGACAGCTGGGCAGAGCAGTGGTGAACTGCACCCATGTCCCTGCTCACATCTCCTAAGATCTCAGAATTGCCTGAGGTTCTAGCGTGGGCTCCTTCTCTCCAGATGATGCCATCCCCACCCCCCTCATTTCCACACAGCATCTGAGGCATCCTGCACTAAAAGATATATGTACAGCAAAACAAAAATAGAAAACCAGCACAGCAGAGTGGAGGTGGGGTATAAATATACCCAGATCCCCGCTGATTTGGTTACTCGGGGTGAGCATCAGATGGAAATAGAAGTTTCCGGGGGCCAAGAGAGAAAGAGGGATGTAACGACAATTCTTTTCAAAACGTGTCCCATGGTATGCCTCGTGGAAAAAATGGTTCGTTGGTCAAATGAATTTGGGAAAATGCTGTCAATATCACCGACTCATGGAGCTTCGCAAGGCATCTTAGCTTAATAAAGGTTATGAAAAGTCTTGCAGCAAAGATGCTGTTTACCCCTGCTTAATCCAGCACTG